CCATCTCAGCCTCCCAGAGTGCTGGGATTACAGGTGTGACACACCATACCCGGCAGAGCAAAGAGTTAAGAGTACAAGACATTTGATCATCTTGAGGAGTATTTACTTCAGACTGAAACACCACATGAAATTCTAGAGTCCAACAGAAAGTGTAATAATTTTTTGCTTTTCCCTTCTTCTGCTACATCCTATCTCTGAAATGTTTCACCCCACCCAACCACTGCCTCTGTTCCAACTCCTATATTTTTAAATCTACATTTAAATGTACTTTTTGAAAAAGGTAGCACTTTCATGTAGTTCAAAATCCAAAAGGTCCAAAGGGGAATATGTACGGTATAAAATCATTCTGCTGTCCCTCATCTCTGAGCCACCATTTTCACTCCGTGGAAGTAACAATTGTTGGCAATTTCTTTTCTTTTCTTTTCTTTTTTTTTTTTTTTGAGACAGAGTTTCGCTCTTGTTGCCCAGGCTGGCGTGCGATGGCAAGATCTTGGTTCACTGCAACCTCTCCCTCCTGGGTTCAAGTGATTCTCCTGCCTCAGCCTCTCGAGTAGCTGGGCGCCCACCACCACGCCCAGCTAATATTTGTATTTTTAGTAGAGATGGGGTTTCACCATGTTGGTCAGGCTGGCCTCGAACTCCTGGCCTCGGGTGATCCACCAACCTCAGCCTCCCAAAGTGCTTGGATTACAGGTGTGAGCCACCACACCTAGCCCATTGTCGGCAATTTCTTACGTGACTTTTAAGAGATAATGTATGCATAGACAAACAATTACATTTAAATATATTCCTTTGCAGTGCTTTTATGCAAATGGTAGCATATTACCCACAGCTCTTGACATCTGTATTTTTCAATCAACAGAACATGGAGAGCATACACTTTCCATGCACATTGAGGAGTGCTTTGTTCTTTGAAGGTATTTTCTAAGGCTGTGACCAAGTTATCTTGACTAAGTAGAAAGCTATTCTTAAATGATTTGGAAGACACTGTTGTCTCTCTTTTTTTTTTTTTTTTTTTTTTTTGAGGCGGAGTCTTGCTATGTACAGTGGTGCAGTCTTGGCTCACTGCAAACTCCCCCTCCCGGGTTCAAGTTCTCCTGCCTCAGCCTCCTGAGTAGCAGGGATTACAGGCACCTGACTAATTTTTATATTTTTAGCAGAGAGAAGGTTTCACCATGTTGTCCAGGCTGGTCTGGAACTCCTGACCTCAAGTGATCTGCCCACCTTGGCCTCCCAAAATGCTGGGATTACAGGCATGAGCCACCATGCCCAGCAGACACTGCTCTCTTTGAAGGCATCTTAGAAAGTGTCCTAGGCCCATAGACACATATAAGCCTACTGTTAAGATGGCAGAGAGGCAGAGTAATGGAAGAGTCTGTAGACTTGGTATTGGAACAGCCAGTTAAATTCCTTTACTTTGCTTATTGCAGCTTGGTGACCTGATTCCACATACCACCTAACTTTCTCAGTTTAGTTTTCCTAGTTTGAAAAATGAAAGTGCCTTGTAAACTAATGTGTTACACAAATGTCTGCATTATTTACTTTTACCATTGCTAATCATAAATTTTTTAATCTTGATTTTATTAGTTTTACTTTTGACTTTATTCCCTTTTAAGATAGTCTGGTTACTGGGAGCCACAGTTAGAATGACTCACCCAGTAATTCCCTAGTCTTTAAGCCAAAACCATTTCCTATATATGGAGTTCTGGCATTTTTGCAAATGTGCTTTATGGTACCCTTGAGGATGGTCTCTGGATGTTTCCCGATTTCAAACTTGTATGAAAGATTAGACCAGGGAATTTCTTTGTGTAGAAATTTTCTCATAGTTGTCTTAAGTTTTAACTCATGTACATTAATCTTTAGCTTTGCTTTACATTTGTTTTCTGTTGATAGCCAAGTCATTGCTTGTTAAATATTCCTTAGAAATGAACTTTCCTATCAATTTAAAATTATTTTAGCTGTATCTGTGGCACTTTTTTTTTTTCTCTTTTGAGATGGAGTCTCGCTCTGTTGCCCAGGCTGGAGTGCAGTGGTGTGGTCTTGGCTCACTGCAACCTCCACTTCCCGGGTTCAAGCCATTCTCCTGCCTCAGCCTCCCGAGTGGCTGGGATTAGAGACGCCTGCCACCACACCTGGCTAATATTTTGTATTTTTAGTAGAGAGGGGTTTCATCATGTTGGCCAGGCTGGTCTCGAACTCCTGACCTCAGGTGATCGCCCACCTTAGCCTCCCAAAGTGCTGGGATTATAGGTGTGAGCCGCCGCACCCAGCCTGTGGTACCTTTTAAAAAGTAAAAAATTCAATGGCGTGAAACAACAGAAGGAGTTCTGCTTCCATTTCTAGTTGTTAAACGCCTTTCTCTAGCCAAGATCACATATATTTCTGGTTTTTTATAGCTAGTGCACTATAACTCTGACAGTCATGGTTAGATTGATAGTTTTACTGAAAGTAATTTATCAAAATCCCCATTAGATTGTCTTTTAATGTCAACATATTAAACCTGTTCCCTGAGAGATACTTTCCTATTTGTTCTCCTTGCCCTTTAAATATCATTTGGTGCCAGTGAGATGAAGAATAGAAAATGTATATCTTTTAGGGGAACTTCGCAAGCCTGAGATCCCCCACTACATATAGTCATTCAGAAAATGTTTCTTAAGCACTTACTACCTACTTTTTCTCAGACATTGTACCGGGACATATAGATTAAAAGAAAGAGTCTTTAGTCTCAAGGATTTTACAGTCTAATGGGGAAGCAGATGTGTACAAATATAAATGATGCAATACAGAAATTATTGTGGCATGGTATACAGGGAGAAATGAAAGCATTGAAGAAGGCAAAGAAGTCTTCCTCGGGAAGTCATGGCTTCAAAGAGAAAAGTAGGCTGTGTCTTAAAGGATAAGTATGACTTTGCCAAGCTAATTTAGGGAACTTTGTATTCTAGGAAGAGGGAACAGAATGTGCAAAGCCTCGAAGGTGCACTGTTTTGTGTGTGTGTGTGTGCGTGTGGGGATTCTTTAGTATATTTTGACTGCATGTTGAGGAGTGATGAGGAGTAGAGTTTGACAGGTAGTCAGGATACTGTAAGGTTAAAACCTGAGCTCTGTGGTTGACTTGCTTCGTGGCATTGAGATTTTGAATATGCACTGTGCTTTAGACTTCCTGTTGTGTAAGAAGCCCATAGTATTGTAGGTCCACCTGCTATTCACATGGGGTTATAAATATTGCAGGCATGAAACGCTTCCTGATCGCTGAATAGTAAGAAAGGTCTGAGCATGGTGCCGATTAAATTCTCCATTGAAATGTACCTTTGTGGGTACATTAAATTATTTTAGCATAAGTCTAGTGAAGTGCCAGCAGTAGATACTATGTTATTTCTGGAGCTCTTGATGTTGATTTTTGAGGCTGAACATGCTCTTAGCCTCAAGCAGGTCATATTTGGAATACCTGATGTGTGCTCCTGGTTGCTCAGTGCTTAGGATGCATAAACAGGTAGCTGCAGTCTCATCTCTCAGTATATATACTTTTCAGCAAATCTTTTTTTTCTAGATAAATTGGAAAACTACCTTTTTTCTGCATTTTTCATCTGATGTCATTATGGTATGTAGGTGGCAGCTTTCTTGGGCACAGTTGTCTATATAACTGTTCATCACATGAGTCATTGTCTGTTTCTGTTCTTCTGCCTGAAAATTCCATCTTGGAAATCGTGTCATGCAATCGGTGACTGCGACATTCTACTTGTTATGTACACTGCCACTGGCTTTGTATGTTATGTTGATGGACTCTACCTGTGCTACAGTGAAGGGATAAAGTGACTTATTAAATTGAGTCAGACTCAGTTCCTCCAAATGGTATTTCCTGTAAAAATGATGCCAAGCAAGATTCTGCATAAAACATGCATATGCTTTACACTGTAAGCATACAGTGCCTACCTTTTGTTATTGTGTCTGCTTAAATCCTTACCACAGTTGTACTCCTGTTTGATCAAGTGGCCAGTTTAACTAGATACTAGCTTTGAAGAAGTTCTGTATTGGCCCCTGGAATGTGACAGTTCATACCACATTGAAAAGGTAAGAACCAAGTCTTTGTAGAGTAGAACACCCCCACTCTTCTGGATCCTGTGTTTCCCCACAGGCTTTGTGAATGCCGGTCCACTGATGGCTGAACTGCAGGTCTCTCCCCAGTGGAAAGCCCCAGAGATGAGCCAGATCTGCCTCAGCTGTGGCCATCCGTCAGCGTAAGGTTGCTCTGGTGGTCGTCTTCAGTTTGTAGTCCTCAGTTATTGTCCCTCTGTGTTCTAGGGCACTGTGAGGTGAATGCTATTGTACACGTTTTATAGATGAGGAAACTAAGGCTCAGGAAATGTAAGTATCTCTCAGAAGGTCACACAGGTAATGTACTTTATTGCCCTGTTCCTGACTTTCACAGGGCCGCGATGGGCCTCTTGGAACATTGGTGTGTTCATCTGCATTCGATGTGCTGGAATCCACAGGAATCTGGGGGTGCACATATCCAGGGTAAAGTCAGTTAACCTCGACCAGTGGACTCAAGAACAGATTCAGGTACTTAGCCCAAGAGTGAGTCAGCTGCTTCCGTTCCATGTTTCTACATTCTCTTTGGTCACAGTGCATGCAAGAGATGGGAAATGGAAAGGCAAACCGACTTTATGAAGCCTATCTTCCTGAGACCTTTCGGCGACCTCAGATAGACCCGTATCTTTTCTGGAGCAACTTAGAAGGCTGAGTGTTGGATTCATCCTTAATAAGCTTTTTGCAGAGCTGTTGAAGGATTTATTCGAGACAAATATGAGAAGAAGAAATACATGGACCGAAGTCTGGACATCAATGCCTTTAGGGTTGGTTATACATCTTTCAAGTTTTGTCCACACCTGTGTTCTTTGTCTTGTTAAATCATTATAGAAAGAAAAAGATGACAAGTGGAAAAGAGGGAGCGAACCAGTTCCAGAAAAAAAATTGGAACCTGTTGTTTTTGAGAAGGTGAAAATGGTAAGTTGGGAAGTATTTGCACTGTATGGACATTATTTCTTGCTATAACATATTTTCACCTTAGCCACAGAAAAAAGAAGACCCACAGCTACCTCGGAAAAGCTCCCCGAAATCCACAGCGCCTGTCATGGATTTGTTGGGCCTTGGTAAGAGTTGGACTTTTCAGCTTCCATGTTCTTGCTGCATCTTAACTTCGATCTCTCTTTCTAGATGCTCCTGTGGCCTGCTCCATTGCAAATAGTAAGACCAGCAATACCCTAGAGAAGGATTTAGATCTGTTGGCCTCTGTTCCATCCCCTTCTTCTTCCGGTTCCAGAAAGGTGAGTCTTGTGGGCTCCTCAGGATTAAAGAATTCAATTCTCCCCCCGCCCTCTTTGCCCTAAGGTTGTAGGTTCCATGCCAACTGCAGGGAGTGCCGGCTCTGTTCCTGAAAATCTGAACCTGTTTCCGGAGCCAGGGAGCAAATCAGAAGAAATAGGCAAGAAACAGCTCTCTAAAGACTCCATTCTTTCACTGTATGGATCCCAGACGCCTCAAATGCCTACTCAAGGTAGATTTCATGGGTGTCATGGCCATGTGCCATTAACCAACCTGTATGTGTGTTTTCTTGGCAGCAATGTTCATGGCTCCCGCTCAGATGGCATATCCCACAGCCTACCCCAGCTTCCCCGGGGTTACACCTCCTAACAGCATAATGGGGAGCATGATGCCTCCACCAGTAGGCATGGTTGCTCAGCCAGGAGCTTCTGGGATGGTTGCCCCCATGGCCATGCCTGCAGGCTATATGGGTGGCATGCAGGCATCAATGATGGGTGTGCCGAATGGAATGATGACCACCCAGCAGGCTGGCTACATGGCAGGCATGGCAGCTATGCCCCAGACTGTGTATGGGGTCCAGCCAGCTCAGCAGCTGCAATGGAACCTTACTCAGGTAAGCTACCCCATTTTACTTGCAGCAAGAGTCCTGGTCTGAAAGTCTCCTCTCTCCCTTTCAGATGACCCAGCAGATGGCTGGGATGAACTTCTATGGAGCCAATGGCATGATGAACTATGGACAGTCAATGAGTGGCGGAAATGGACAGGCAGCAAATCAGACTCTCAGTCCTCAGATGTGGAAATAAAAACAAAACACCTGTATGGCTGCCATTCTCTTCAGCCCTCGCTCTCCCCTTTCCACAGCCTCCACCCCTGACCCCCATCCTCTTTTCCTACCTCTCTGTTTGGTTTAGAAATTGCTCAATAAGTCATTTGGGGTTTGGCATCCTGCCCAGCCACTTCCCAAACATGAAGACCTCTCTGTTGCTTTATGTTGTACATGCCCCATAGCCATCCCAACGTCCTCCCCAGTCCTCTCCTGGCACCAGCACCTTAGAAGTTGTTGGCAGAAGGCACTTAAACTGTGGGAGAAGTGTGCACACCTTTGAGTCCCTTCCCTCAAGGTTAAAGCTCCTGTCAGACTCTCAGAAGGGTCTGTGGGTGTTGTATATTAGGCAAACAGGGGAAAGCTTAGAGGTCCTTCTATATGTGTTAATAAGCTGTTTCTAAGTGTTTAAATTTGAAAAGCATCATGTTCTCATGATTTATGGGAATGAAGCAAGTACTGAAATCAAATTAAATACTCCCTGGGTCCTGGGTCAGTTTGACCCTAGCCCTGGGGTGAGGCAAGCCCCCTCCTATGAGGATGAGCAAAAATACTACTCTCTTCGCCCTGAGTTGCTTTCTGGATCTGGGGCTTCAGGACTTGCTGCTTCAGTCAGCCTTTATTAGCACCAAAGACTTTATGAAGATCCCACACACAGACACACATCCCTTCCCGCCTCCCCCCTGCCTTCAGTAGGATCTGGCTCCGTGGCTGGAGGACCAACCCCTATAGTGGGAATGCAGAGCTTAACGTGTACTGCTTGTGTGTGTGCGTGAGTGTGTGTGTGTGTATGAGTGTGTGTTCCGCCTCCCACCCTCTCCCCATCTGCTCTGGGTATTTTTGTTTTTGTTTAGTTTTAGGTTTACAACAGAGAGGAATTAATTTATCAGCAGCCTAAAACTGTTGTGTTTTTCTTATGGTTTAAAAAACGCCATGTCATTGATAACTCCCTTTCTCCCTTCCCTTCTCCCGGTCTGCTGATCACTCTTTCATGCCTGTGTATCCAGGGTGCTCTGTTTCCCCACCGTTCCCAGGTGTACGAGGCAGAGGGCCGGGACAGCTTTCCTCTCAGTCATTGTTCACCCCACTTGAAAATTCAGACAAGAAAACTTTGCTTAAAAGATTTCATGTGTGGGAACCACAGTTCCTGGCTGCCTTTCTCCTGTGTATGTGTAAATTCCTTAATAAATATTGCAGGGAAGGACTGTTTGCTTGGCCATTACTGTGCGTCACTCTT